GCATTTCTAGGGTATGGCTAATGCGATCCCATATGCTCTTCTCTTTTTTCTTTTGCTTTTTTGCCCCCCTGGAAGCATGTGGGAAATGAGAAACCAGCCTGGTCTTCAATGGTTTGCTTTGTGCTTCTTTATTATGGTCAGTCACAGCAGTTGAGCAATGAATGTGTCACTTTAAGAAGAAAATCTTCTTAACCTGGAAGGGATGAATCAGGTGTGAAATGCTCTATTTGATACATTCAGAGGGAAACTTTTGTAGATTAATGCCTTAAAATTGAAAAAAAAAGTTTTATACACTGAAGTCTGACTCAGACCCTGGTTCAAAAATATCTACAAACATTACCTCTTGTTCTTTAGGAGAAACAAAATTATTTACCATGATTTTCTAAAATAAAATAGATAACATTTAAAATAAATCAGTATAATGAGGTGTTCTTTAATTGATCCTAGTGATACGGGCTACTGGAGGCATTACTGTTTTTAGCAAAGCATTTGTCAGTGTATATAGTTTTGTTACTGAATATATTCTTACATGTTTGAATGAGAAAGACCCTATCATACATTGCTACTCTGCAGCAATGTTTATATTGCAATAGATAGCAGGTGAGGATCATTATAAGTATCAGCTGGTTAAGAAGGGGTAAATTTTTAAAATGCAAAAATCAGCAGTAACACTAAGCTTGCTTTGAGCCTCTGCCCTCTCAAGCCTTATCTCTAAGGGAGATAAAATAATGAAAAACACTTGGCTAAACTGCTGGCAAAACTCTTATTGTTTGTACCACTCTTGGAAAAGACTCTTGGGACTAGCAGTGGAATCCTTGCTATTGATTGGCTGGTTAAATAGGGGACTATTAGCTTCAGACAGGCTAGATTGATTATACAGCAGCAGCATGAGCTGAGTCTCAGAGCTGAGCGAGCGTCAGGGTGAAAAGGAAAGAGAGAAAGAGAGAGAGAGAGAAAAAAAAGCGGGGAGAGAGAGAGAGAGAGGAACACAAGGTGGGGAGGAAGCCAGTGCACGTTCCATAGCATCACTACTGTGACTGCTTGTACCCGATAATCTTGCTCTGCAGCTCCCTCAGTGAACAACTTACTGAGGTGCCTTTCTTTTTACAAGAGGATGTCAGCTCTGAGCTCCAGCAAGAAATAACAGACTTCACCTTGGAATAGCTCATCTTACTCCTGCATCATTAAAGCGGATTTTCAAAAGAAAACAAAAATCAAGTCCCCTTTCCAGTTCCACTTTCTTCCAGCATTGAACAGGAACAGTTTCACGCTCCAGGTAAGGAAATGCAATTTTTATCTCTGGATTTCTCCTAACAGAAGAAAATTAATTTGTCTCATAGAGATGCTGCTTAAATTCATTGGACAGTGCTGAGTTCTTACATGAAGAAAGAAACAGCCCAAATGGAAAGAAGAGTATTGATATGGTTTGGCTGTGCCTCCACCCAAATCTCATCTTGAAATCCCACCTATTGTTGGAGGGACCCAGTGGTAGGTAACTGAATCATGGGGGCAAGTCTTTCATGTTTTATATTTTTGTTTTATTTTTATGCAGGACTCAACCACAGCAATATGTAAGAAGAACACACACCAAACATTCCTGAAGTGATTTAAAAGGTAAAACTTATACTTTCTCTTATAAATTATTATGCAATTCTTTTTTTTTTTTTTTTTTTTTGAGATGGAATCTCGCTCTGTCTCCCAGGCTGGAGTGCAGTGGCGCAATCTCAGCTCATTGCAACCTCCACCTCCTGGGTTCACGCCATTCTCCTGCCTCAGCCTCCTGAGTAGCTGGGACTACAGGCGCCCGCCACCACGCCAGGGTAATTTTTTTATTTTTTTATTTTTTTATTGTTTCAACAAGAAACTCTTGTCACTCTGTTGCAGATAGACTGAAGAGGAGCAAGAACAGAAACAGGGAGCCAGTTACAGATCTATCCCAAGAATTCTGGGGAGAGATGATGGTGTCTGCAGCAGAGTGACAGCAGTGGAGATTGAGAGAAAAGGTTTGATTCTGTATTTATCATGAAAATAAAGTTTGTAACACATATAATTTTCTCTTTCCATTAGGTTGAAAATGGTTGCTTGTGTTCAACTACTGTGAAGAGTTGGAATCAGACAACTACGGCTTTGATTTTCCAAGTGGTTCAGAATGTAAATATGATCTGACCTTTCCCTGATGGACAGTTAAATCATGGACACGCTAAACAATTTACTTTGGACTGTCCTTCCTAAAGATGCTCTGGCTTCTCTCTTGAATGCTCACTAAGCTTTCGTAGCTGACAAGGAAAGGAAGGAAAACTGTGAACTGGAAAGTTATCTTACAATGAAAATTACTAGCACATCTTGCATCTGTCCAGTCCTAGTGTGTCTCTGTTTTGTGCAGAGGTGTTATGGAACTGCTCACCACAGCTCCATCAAGGTGATGAGAAACCAAACCAAACACATTGAAGGTGAAACCGAAGTCCATCATCGTCCCAAAAGGGGATGGGTATGGAATCAGTTCTTTGTTTTAGAAGAACATATGGGACCAGATCCTCAGTATGTTGGAAAGGTAAGATTTTGTTTATTTTGCTGTTTTTTCTAATATGCTAAATTATTCCATGTGTATTTCACAGCTGCACTCCAATTCTGACAAAGGTGATGGATCTGTCAAGTACATCCTTACTGGAGAGGGTGCTGGGACTATATTTATCATTGACGATACCACGGGTGATATCCACTCAACAAAAAGCCTAGACAGAGAGCAGAAGACCCACTATGTGCTTCATGCTCAAGCTATTGATAGACGTACAAACAAACCTCTTGAGCCTGAATCCGAGTTCATCATCAAAGTGCAAGACATCAATGACAACGCTCCAAAATTCACAGATGGACCATACATTGTTACTGTGCCTGAAATGTCAGATATGGGTAAGAAAAATCATTTTTGTGATTATGCAATTACACACTAAAATTTGTTTTCCTGAATGCACAGGTACCTCTGTTCTACAGGTGACAGCTACTGATGCAGATGACCCTACCTATGGAAACAGCGCTCGGGTGGTTTACAGCATTCTCCAAGGACAACCCTACTTCTCCGTCGACCCTAAAACAGGTTAGTGCATTTACACATAACTCGCATGCAAGTCATACTGTTTATTAAAATATATCTATTACAGGAGTTATTAGAACGGCCTTACATAACATGGACAGAGAAGCCAGAGAACATTACTCCGTAGTCATTCAAGCCAAAGACATGGCTGGGCAAGTTGGAGGGCTTTCAGGATCTACAACAGTCAACATCACCTTAACCGATGTCAATGACAACCCACCACGCTTTCCTCAAAGTACGTATTTGTTTTCCATGATTTGAATTTATTTTAAATATGTTTAATATGAAATGTCTTCCAGAACACTATCAGCTATATGTTCCTGAGTCAGCTCAAGTTGGTTCAGCTGTTGGGAAAATCAAGGCAAATGATGCTGACACTGGCTCAAATGCTGACATGACCTACTCCATCATAAATGGTGATGGCATGGGAATATTCTCAATCTCCACTGACAAAGAGACCAGAGAAGGAATCCTTTCTTTAAAGAAGGTAAAAAGAACATACTTTTTGTGATTCAGGCAAAAAGTCATAATCTTATTTTTTTTCCCCACAGCCACTGAACTATGAGAAAAAGAAGTCATATACCCTCAACATAGAAGGAGCAAATACACATCTTGATTTTCGCTTTTCTCACTTGGGTCCTTTTAAAGATGCTACTATGCTGAAGATCATTGTTGGGGATGTAGATGAACCACCACTATTTTCCATGCCTTCCTACCTCATGGAAGTCTACGAAAATGCCAAGATTGGGACCGTCGTTGGTACAGTTTTGGCACAAGATCCTGACAGTACTAACAGCTTAGTAAGGTATGGCATGCTTCAATCGTTTAGACATAGAACATCAAGTAAAAACTTCTCTTTTTTTCTCTAGATACTTCATCAACTACAATGTTGAAGACGACAGATTTTTCAACATTGATGCCAATACTGGGACCATTAGGACTACAAAGGTTCTCGACAGAGAAGAAACTCCATGGTACAACATCACAGTCACTGCTTCAGAAATTGGTAAACTACTTTATGTATCACAGTAAAAGATGAAATACTAAATACATTCCTGTGTATTTTGCAGATAATCCTGATTTGCTGAGCCATGTCACAGTGGGTATTAGAGTTCTGGATGTCAATGACAATCCACCCGAACTTGCCAGGGAATATGATATTATTGTATGTGAAAATTCTAAGCCTGGCCAGGTAAGTTAATTGTTTCCTTCCTCCTCATTTGAAATTTACGATTTAGAGTTTGTCTTTTCTTTAGGTTATTCATACCATCAGTGCCACTGATAAAGATGATTTTGCCAATGGACCAAGGTTTAACTTCTTTCTTGATGAACGCCTGCCTGTAAATCCAAACTTCACTCTGAAGGACAATGAAGGTGAACATATATACACATATTTGTTTATCTATAGTGTATTTTGTTTTGCTTATGTCTATCATAGATAACACAGCCAGCATTCTGACAAGGCGGAGGAGATTTAGTCGAACTGTTCAGGATGTGTATTATCTGCCCATTATGATCTCTGATGGTGGAATCCCCTCTCTCAGCAGCAGCAGCACCCTCACCATCAGGGTTTGTGCATGCGAGAGAGATGGGCGTGTGCGGACCTGCCATGCAGAAGCCTTCCTGTCCTCGGCTGGTTTGAGTACAGGAGCCTTAATCGCTATTCTTCTCTGTGTTCTCATTCTCCTGGGTAAGTCATTCTAAACCCTAAGTTTGCATGATTAATTCTTCATCCTTTTTCCATTCTTCCTCAGCAATTGTGGTACTTTTTATCACCCTGAGGCGCAGCAAAAAAGAGCCCTTGATCATTTCAGAAGAGGATGTACGGGAGAACGTGGTCACCTATGATGATGAAGGAGGCGGAGAGGAAGACACAGAGGCCTTTGACATCACAGCCTTGAGGAATCCTTCTGCTGCTGAGGAGCTCAAGTACCGGAGGGATATCAGACCTGAAGTGAAGCTCACTCCCAGACACCAGACATCATCCACCCTGGAAAGCATAGATGTTCAGGAATTTATTAAGCAAAGACTGGCAGAAGCAGACCTAGACCCTAGCGTTCCCCCTTATGACTCTCTTCAGACTTATGCCTATGAGGGTCAGAGATCAGAAGCTGGGTCTATCAGCTCGCTGGATTCAGCAACGACACAATCAGACCAGGATTATCACTACCTTGGAGACTGGGGACCCGAGTTTAAAAAGTTAGCTGAACTCTATGGAGAAATAGAATCTGAAAGAACAACTTAGGGGGTCAGTTCTTGCAACCTTGTGGAATTTGCTTCCTGAGTAAGTGGATATACAACCTCAGCAATGACAAGGAAGAAGTGTGGAAACAGTACTTGGAACTGAGGAAGCTGGACACAGCTCCTGTAGAAACAAGTGCCCTTTTCATGATCGAAACTGGGTTATTTAATTGGAAGAAAGTAAAAAAAAAAAAAAAAAGACAATACAAAGAAAAAGTTATTGTTCCTTGTGTATATTTTCAATTGCTCAATAAAGTCTGTGGTACTGTTTATTAAGAATACCTGAATTAAGCCAAACAATGATATTTGTTTCAATATATTGTGATTTATTTTTTTCAAAAGCAAAACTAAACAGAAAGGCTCAAGATCACTGGTGGTTATGACTTATAGGGGTGGTAACACTAATACAGGAAACTTGTGAAGGTAATCACAACCTCTTTTATCACTTTTCTGGGTGAAACCTTGAGAACCACACTCTGTTATTATAACAGATCTCATTAGCCTTGTCTTGTGTTTATATTACATGAGGTATTTCCACTCTATCATGGACTTGTATGTACCATTTCCCTTTGCCCTCCCCAGTTCTTTTCTCCATACAAAACTGATGGAGCATGGGGATTTGCTGCCTGCACTATAATGTATGCAACTTCAGTGCACCAGTTGTGTGCTGTACTGAGCACGAGACTATTGTCTCTATCCCGTACACCCCCTTTTATTTTAATGGGATACTCCTATTTTTAAATGGACAGAAAGAATAGTTTAAGGTATGTTATGAAAATCTGATATGTCAGGGAATAATTTAATTTTAAAAATAGCCACACACCTTATCTTCTACCAAATGTTGGGGAACTTTTTTTTTCCTTTTTTCCACTTGTTTTATTATATTTAAATCAGCAATTTTGGTCATTTCTCTATTTAAAATTAATTGTCAAATATTTTGCTGGCTGGTTTGTACTTCAGTCTAATTCACTTATTTTCAACACGAGCAGTAATTAAAAATAAGTACCTCACACAATAACAATGTAGTCTGAAAGACTATCCTCCAATGAACGTAAATGTCATAGAATCATAGTTGACTTACATTTATTCCTTACACAGTTTCAGATTTTTTCCATCTCACTGATAATTAGTTTGGTATCAACAGGAAAATGTGTAGGACTAGGAGCAAAAAAGGAGATTCACAGTTATTATCCTCAGATATGTTTCCGAAAGTCTCTGTGTTCAGGGTCCAAACCACAAAGTAGAGATGGCAATGACTTCCCTGCCCACCTCACAGGGTTGTTGTGAGGATTAAATGAGCATCTGTAAAATGCTTTGCCAACTGCAAAGTATTCAATTGCATAAAAGCTTGCAGACGCTTATCTAATTTTCTAGTTTCATTAGCTTATAAATATATATTTACATGCATCTGGCATAAAATATTATCACAGGAGAATTTCATGAAATCTTCAACAGTGAAGCTACTGTTTAAATATATGTACACAATTCCAATTATTTTAATATTTTCATAAGCTAATTTCTGAGAATTTGGGTGGGGCTTTTTTTTTCAAATTGTTTTAGATAATGTTTTGTTGTTGTTGCTATTGGCCTTGAAGTAAGAATTCATACCATAATGGTCCTATTTTCTAAAACTGGCCACATCTATATATTTCAGAAATATTGAAATTCTTAAATACATGAAATAGGAATTAGTTGACACCGGAGTTTTTCCTTTGCTCTTTAAATTTATCATTATCAGTGTCCCCAAAAGTTATATGACATTTTCTGTCTGTTTCTACCCATGTGCAAAATTTTGGATTTTACCTCTGTTTGCAATTGCCCTGTGCTATCATATTATAATTTGAGGTATGGGAAGTAAGTAAGCTTAATTTGAATAATTCTCAATTTGTGTTTTAAGCCTGAGGAATAAAATGTAATTTAAGCTTTTTACGACATTTTAGTTTTCCAGATGCTGCTTTATCCTTTT